GCGCGCTGGCTTGTTTCGCTCGCTTTTGTTTTTAAAAGGAAACGCAGGCCTGGTAGGGGGTCCTGCCCAGTGGATGTCCCGGCGAACATGATTTCGCGAACGGGAGTGGGGGCACAGGAGAGCGTGTCCGAGGTGGCCTGGCGCCCCGGCTTTGAGGGTGACTTCCTGGAGCGGCGCCGGGCCCGGAGGATCTGGGGCGCCCAAGACACCTGAAGGCTGCGGCACCGCGGGAACCTGCGGGGCGCGGGGTGCCATGGTCACCTGCTCGCCGCGTCCAGGGCCCGGGCTGGGGACCCCTCGGTCGTGCGAGGAGAGCGTGGGGAACCTGTCGGAAATGAGATCTGGTTGCGCTGGGCTGCCTTTATTTTCTCGTTCCTACAGCATTTGAATGAAGAGGTAACTGAGTGTTTGCTTGTGTGTGTTTGGGTTGCGTGTGTGTTATCCTATTTTATTTTTTACGGCAGGAGACCTTTTATGTTAGCCTGTACACAATTTCAGGGTAGCCTAAAACAGTAGTTGACGCGCTAGTTATTTAGAAAGTAAAGAAATGAGCAGTCCCCTTTGGAGACAGGAGTAATTTATTTTAATTCGCCAGTAAGAGATTATATTTGTTCCATACAATGGAAGCGCCTGTGCGTTATCTGCCTGCCCACACCACCACCAATCAGAGAGATAAATCTCCACGTTAAGCTTTATTAAAATTCTGAGTAGTAGCGCAGCACAGTAAATGTTAGCACCGACCATCCGCAGGGAAATGCTCAGATACTCATTTCTGGGATTAGTCATTCATCTCTCTAAACTGATCGCTTTCAAAGCGAAAAAAGCAAACTACCTTCAAATGTGTGTTACAAGGTTGTGTTGTTTCTTTTTTTTGTTTGTTTTCAAATTTATCTAAATAATCTTACATAAGTGATTACTTGTTCCAATAAGGGTACTGTTGTCAGGCAAATTCTCCTTGTTTTTAAATGTAACCATTCTCAGCTGTTACATTTCTGCTCTTTATCCTTTTTTTTTTTTTTTTTTGGTTTAAAAGCAGCGATCCATCAGCAACACCAAACTTGAAATTGATTTATGTGGAAAAACTTGGCTTGTCTGCCATCTAACAAGCCCTGTTGAGTAAAATAAGCAAGCTTAAATTTGATTAGTTGTGTGTCTGCCTGAAACCATTTAGTAGAGCACTTTAATTCTGCATGGTTTTTACAAAACTCATTAAAAGCTGGACAACAAAAGAATTCTATTCTGTAGCTAGTAATTACAGCTCTTTATGTGGGAGTGGTAGGCTGCCTTTTCTCCTGGTATTTGTACACAAAAGCTGGGGAGAGCTTTTCCACTGCCTTCCACATTCATTCTCTGTCCATCTCAGAGAAGCTGAAAAACAGAATCAAGTCAGCAAGCAGTCTGCAAGCCTAAGGAAGAAAAAGAGCTGACCCATCCGGCTCTGGATGGATAACTGGCAACACCCAAGATGTCTATGATTTTGGCCTTCTGTTTGAGGCTTGTTTATTTCTTTAATCAGCAGCTACCAGGACTTATTTCATGCAGAGAAATGACATAAAGCTCTAGAGGAAGGAGCATTTCACATTGGAAGGAGTAGTGAGAAGGGCCTGATCTGATAATATCAGGATGGGTGGGAAGGGTCCATTCCTCATCATTCATGTTCTCCCGGCACAGAGGACTGTGTGGAGGACTCAGGATTTAGGACCATACTCAACTGGGGTTTGATCTCCACTTTGCCCTGCGGTGGCCCCTCTGGTAGCTATGTGGATCCTGGGCAGATTGTCCATGTTGCTGGGCCTCCGTTGCTTCACTGTATGACGTCTGCCTCTCAGGGATGCAGGAAGATTCAATTAGGTAGGAGTGGATGGTCCCCCAGCACGGGGCTTAGCTCTTAGTAACTAGGCATTCTGGCAATGGCAGCCATCAATAGGAGAGACTATTGATTGTTGAGTGAATATAAGTGGCATAATCCACCAAGTGGAGATTCTGAGTGAATGTGGCCACTTTGGACCCAAGACTGCTGCCCCTCTCTGTCCTCTCATAGGACTATTATTTATTGCCAGTGCTGACCAGCCTTTGTTGGCTACCATGATCATTACCTGCACTCCGAGTGTTTTAACAGAATTTTCTGATGCCTCTGGCCTCACCTGCTGCCTTTTAGCCAAGAGGGGTGTGTGTGTATGTGTGTGTGTGTGTGTGTGTGTGTGTTGGGTGTGTGTTGGGTAGCAGGGTTCTTGGAAGGTCTGGTTTAGCCATAATGTTGATCATAAAGAGAAAACAAGAAAATAAATGCAAATTAAATAGTTCGGTGAGCCTTTGTTATTTCGCCACATCCAGTAAGTTCTATCAGTTGAATGTTGTCTGAATTACTTAAAAAGTTCTCAGTTGTAAACAGGTAAGAGCACCCAGTGGAGGCCATGGAGCTAGGCTTAGAGCTTTGCCACCAGCCTTCAGTTCCATAGCCATGAACCTGGGAGGGCAAGGAATCACCCTAGAGGTGAAGGCCATTCATCGGTGCTAACCCAAGGTCTCTGAAAATGAGTTTTAGTTACTCTATTATCTAAGTATCTTTCTTACTGATATGTAACTTACCTGGCTGAACAATTACATTTTAGAGCTCCAAATAAATTTTCAGCCTATTATGTCATTGTCCAATTACAAGCCTCATTGTAATAGCCATGTTAAAAACAATAAAGCCGGTGAAATTGATTTCAGTGTATTTCAAATTAACCTAATATATTCGAAATATTATGTATGTATAAAAATTATTGAGCTTTTTTCTTTTTTCCACTAAGTCTTTGAGAGCTAGTGTGTATGTGTGGATTTGTACTAGCCACTGGTTGAGAGCTCTGTAGCCACACATGGCAAGTGGGTACCATATTGCTTAGCCCAGGCCTAGTAGAAGATTAAGACTCAGTCAGAGGAAGTAAGGCAGATCCGTGCTTGGAATCAGTTCCTCTTGAAGAAGTGCACAGCCAAGCAACACACAAAGCAGAAATATTTTGAGCTCTGTATTCAAAGCAGGAAGATCTGGGACCATGTAAGGGGGTTTGGTCTTCAGTTCTCCCTTTGATCCCTTCCCTGGGTGTGTGCTTTCTTACAGCCTGGAGAGTGGAAGGGAAGAGAGGGGGCTTCCTGGACTCCTTTCCTGTCTCTAGAAATGACCCCTGCAGCTGTCCTGAAGCTCTCAGGTTAAGCTGATTGTGTCCAGAGCAGACAGGAGGCGGCCCACTGCCCCACTGTACCCACCCAAGCACTCACCTAAGCTGGCCATGGAAATGTGAATGAAAAGCCTGACCCAGGCCCTCTTGCCCTGCTAACCCAGCAAGGAGGCTCTGACCAGCCAGCCAGCAAGTGACTTTTTCTGTGACATCTAAGTGGAATTCAGTGAGGAATCAGCATTATTATTCAATCACTGAGCCTCTTTGACTTTTTTTTTTTCTTTTTTAAGATGAATGATTTCGGAATCAAGAATATGGACCAGGTAGCCCCTGTGGCTAACAGTTACAGAGGGACACTCAAGGTGAGTGGGCAAGTCTTAATTTTTTTTTTTAATATTTCCATTTTTTTTCCATCTGTTTTTGCAGCGCCAGCCAGCCTTTGACACCTTTGATGGGTCCCTGTTTGCTGTTTTTCCTTCTCTAAATGAAGAGCAAACACTGCAAGAAGTGCCAACAGGCTTGGATTCCATTTCTCATGGTAATTGGTTCCTCAGACTTGACAAATTGTGCTCCTAATGTCCCCATGGGGGGTTTCCTTCCAGACTCCGCCAACTGTGAATTGCCTTTGTTAACCCCGTGCAGCAAGGCTGTGATGAGTCAAGCCTTAAAAGCTACCTTCAGTGGCTTCAAAAAGGAACAGCGGCGCCTGGGCATTCCAAAGAGTAAGTACTGCTTTCCTGAGCCTGCACTGGGTCATGTGTTCCATTTTTTCTTCTCTCCTGGTAGACCCCTGGCTGTGGAGTGAGCAACAGGTATGCCAGTGGCTTCTCTGGGCCACCAATGAGTTCAGTCTGGTGAACGTGAATCTGCAGAGGTTCGGCATGAATGGCCAGATGCTGTGTAACCTTGGCAAGGAACGCTTTCTGGAGCTGGCACCTGACTTTGTGGGTGACATTCTCTGGGAACATCTGGAGCAAATGATCAAAGGTACCAGCTGAACGTCTTACTTCTCCTTGTCCGCCATCTTACGTCTCCTGTGTCTGCTTTTCAGAAAACCAAGAAAAGACAGAAGATCAATATGAAGAAAATTCACACCTCACCTCCGTTCCTCATTGGATTAACAGCAATACATTAGGTCAGTCCGATTGATTCTGCCCTTAAGAACTTAAGAGCTCTGCCGTCCGATTGTTCTGTTCCAGGTTTTGGCACAGAGCAGGCGCCCTATGGAATGCAGACACAGAATTACCCCAAAGGCGGCCTCCTGGACAGCATGTGTCCGGCCTCCACACCCAGCGTACTCAGCTCTGAGCAGGAGTTTCAGATGTTCCCCAAGTCTCGGCTCAGCTCCGTCAGCGTCACCTACTGCTCTGTCAGTCAGGACTTCCCAGGCAGCAACTTGAATTTGCTCACCAACAATTCTGGTAAGATTGGAAGCATCTTTCAACAAGGCTGTAATCAAAGTATGTGTTTGGTTGTCTTTGCCAGGGACTCCCAAAGACCACGACTCCCCTGAGAACGGTGCGGACAGCTTCGAGAGCTCAGACTCCCTCCTCCAGTCCTGGAACAGCCAGTCGTCCTTGCTGGATGTGCAACGGGTTCCTTCCTTCGAGAGCTTCGAAGATGACTGCAGCCAGTCTCTCTGCCTCAATAAGCCAACCATGTCTTTCAAGGATTACATCCAAGAGAGGAGTGACCCAGTGGAGCAAGGCAAACCAGTTATACCTGCAGCTGTGCTGGCCGGCTTCACAGGTGTGTGTGGAACTCCGAGAGCCTGGCCGCCCGGTATGATCCGTCTCCCTCCCTCTCCCCGCAGGAAGTGGACCTATTCAGCTGTGGCAGTTTCTCCTGGAGCTGCTATCAGACAAATCCTGCCAGTCATTCATCAGCTGGACTGGAGACGGATGGGAGTTTAAGCTCGCCGACCCCGATGAGGTATGGCCAGAGCCCTGGGAAATCTCTGGGCTGTTTAACTCTTTTCCATCCATGTTCACCAAAGGTGGCCCGCCGGTGGGGAAAGAGGAAAAATAAGCCCAAGATGAACTACGAGAAGCTGAGCCGGGGCTTACGCTACTATTACGACAAGAACATCATCCACAAGACGTCGGGGAAGCGCTACGTGTACCGCTTCGTGTGCGACCTCCAGAACTTGCTGGGGTTCACGCCCGAGGAACTGCACGCCATCCTGGGCGTCCAGCCCGACACGGAGGACTGAGGTCGCCGGGACCACCCTGAGCCGGCCCCAGGCTCGTGGACTGAGTGGGAAGCCCATCCTGACCAGCTGCTCCGAGGACCCAGGAAAGGCAGGATTGAAAATGTCCAGGAAAGTGGCCAAGAAGCAGTGGCCTTATTGCATCCCAAACCACGCCTCTTGACCAGGCTGCCTCCCTTGTGGCAGCAACGGCACAGCTAATTCTACTCACAGTGCTTTTAAGTGAAAATGGTCGAGAAAGAGGCACCAGGAAGCCGTCCTGGCGCCTGGCAGTCCGTGGGACGGGATGGTTCTGGCTGTTTGAGATTCTCAAAGGAGCGAGCATGTCGTGGACACACACAGACTATTTTTAGATTTTCTTTTGCCTTTTGCAACCAGGAACAGCAAATGCAAAAACTCTTTGAGAGGGTAGGAGGGTGGGAAGGAAACAACCATGTCATTTCAGAAGTTAGTTTGTATATATTATTATAATCTTATAATTGTTCTCAGAATCCCTTAACAGTTGTATTTAACAGAAATTGTATATTGTAATTTAAAATAATTATATAACTGTATTTGAAATAAGAATTCAGACATCTGAGGTTTTATTTCATTTTTCAATAGCACATATGGAATTTTGCAAAGATTTAATCTGCCAAGGGCCGACTAAGAGAAGTTGTAAAGTATGTATTATTTACATTTAATAGACTTACAGGGATAAGGCCTGTGGGGGGTAATCCCTGCTTTTTGTGTTTTTTTGTTTGTTTGTTTGTTTGTTTTTGGGGGGTTTTCTTGCCTTGGTTGTCTGGCAAGGACTTTGTACATTTGGGAGTTTTTATGAGAAACTTAAATGTTATTATCTGGGCTTATATCTGGCCTCTGCTTTCTCCTTTAATTGTAAAGTAAAAGCTATAAAGCAGTATTTTTCTTGACAAATGGCATATGTTTTCCACTTCTTTGCATGCGTTTAAGTCAGTTTATACACAAAATGGATTTTATTTTTTAGTTTAACTGTGTTTCTCCGACAGCTCACCTCTCTCTGACCACCCAGCCATTTCCTTCCTGTGCTCCACGTTCTTCTGTGTGATTAAAATAAGAATATTATTTTTGGAAATATGCAACTCCTTTTCAGAGATCAGGAGGGATTTATGTAGCAGCTATTTTTACTGCAAAAGTAATTCACTGGAAAAAAAATGTAATTTGTAAGAAAGCTTTATTTTTATCTCAGCTCTATGTAAAGTTAAAGTTACTGTACAGAGCTGAAGGACGGGGGGCGGTAGGGGTCTTGATGAAACCTCTTGAACGAAGCACAGTTTGTCCCATCTTTGTTCACTCGTGTGTCTCAACCATCTTAATAGCATGCTGCTCCTTTTTGCTCAGTGTCCACAGCAAGATGACGTGATTCTTATTTTCTTGGACACAGACTATTCTGAGGCACAGAGCGGGGACTTAAGATGGGAAAGAGAAAGCATCGGAGCCATTCATTCGGAGAAAACGTTTTGATCAAAATGGAGACTTTTGTAGTCGTTTCAAAAGAGCACCTGAGTCATGTGTATTCCCGGCCTTTATAAATGACCCGGTCAAGTTGGTTTCAAAGTCCGACAGGCTTGTCTGTTTACTAGCTGCGTGGCCTTGGACGGGTGGCTGACATCTGTAAAGAATCCTCCTGTGATGAAACTGAGGAATCGGGTGGCCGGGCAAGCTGGGAAGAGCAAAGCCAGAGCTGCGCTGCCTCAATACCCACAAAAGACCATTCCCAGTATACATAAGCACAGGATGTTTTTCTCAAGAGGGATGTATTTATCACTTGGACATCTGTTTATAATATAAACAGACATGTGACTGGGAACATCTTGCTGCCAAAAGAATCCTAGGCAGTGGCTCATTGTATGTGAGGTTGAACCACGTGAAATTGCCAATATTAGGCTGGCTTTTATCTACAAAGAAGGAGTTTCATGGGGTTCAGCCTAACAGTTATGGAAACTACAGTCCTTATAAACCATTGGCATGGTAATAAACAGATCTTAAGTATAAAAATTTTGTAATTGGGCCTTTACTCTCTCAATAATAAAGTATTTTGTTTATATAAATTCTTTGTGATAGTCCTCGTTCTTCCTCTCCA